CAATTTGCAGTGATAGTTGGAAAGGCCCATCACCTTTACCAGTTCCGTGTTCTTCTTGGGTGCCCCCGTAACCCCGAGCAGCGCGTTCCGCAGCAGGTTGTGTAGCACTACGTCCGGGTCGGTCACCTCCTCAACCCCCAGCAGCTGTTGCTGCTCGTGCCGCTGGCCGCACTCGGTACACTCGATGCTGACAGAACCGGAGGCCGGGAAAAATAGACGCGCCTGACACTTCGGATCCGGGCAGCTCCCGGAAAGGATTCTCCGGTCTCTCCGCTTCAAAAGCCCCCCCGAAGCAGCCGCCGACGCCAAGGACGACGGAGTCTGTGGAGCCTCAGGGGGAGGAGGTGGCGGCGGCAACGGAGGCGGCGGCGGCGGCGGCTGAGACATAGCTCCTGGCTCTCGTGTCTCGCTCCGCGTCCCAGGCGACCCTCAAAAGCTCATAGCCCAGACCCCCACCAACCCGACTCGGTCCAGTCCAGGCCCAGGGCGAAGCACTTTCCTTTCCCTACCAGCTCTTCCTCCTCCTAAGCGAAGGCGGAAGCGCCGGACGTTGTTTCTCTTCTTACTTCTCCACTGCCGTAGCCGTTGCCCCGAACGTAACGGCCACCACCCCACCCCGCACTCACACTCACTCACTCTCGCTCTCTCTCCCTCAGACACAGACATACACGCCCTCATTGAGTGTGCGCAGGCGCAGCTTCCGCTCTGCCCTCTGGGAATTAGAGTCTTCCAGCCTCTGTGCTGGCCATCAAGCCCTAGGATCTTGAGTCCAGAAGGAACTACAAGTACCGTGAGGCCAAGCGGTTCAGCGCTAGAGGAGAGGAGGAAGAGGACGGCAACAGGAAAAGGGGCGAAAGAAAGATGGTGACTCGCGTTGCCTGCCGGTAGTTGTAGTTTTACTGGGCTCTCCTTCGTCGTCTTCCCCACTCTGCAGCCCAAGGCAAAGAGTCTGAGAGACCACATTTCCTAGGATGCCGTGCGGTGCGTCTAGCTGCACTTCCTCCTTAGGCGGAGGGGAGGATTCAGGGAAGCTTGGTTAAAAACAGTTATGGCAGTGGGAGTCGAAGCGAGGGTCTGAAGTTCACGACTACTAGAAGGGGAGGGGAGTGGAAAGGCTCTCAGTGAAAAAGGTACAGTAAATAAATGTCCAGGGATATTGGGGTAAGTATTTCCTGTTTTGTTCTCATTTTGTAGGTATTAGAATTATTTCTGAATTATCAGTCTCTCATTTGTGCTTTGGAGAAGCAGAAAAGGCAAAAGGGGTCTTTGGCCATCTTCTGCTGGAGCTTCCAGGGAGGATGTGTCTCCAAGAGACCAGATGTACCGAGTTTGAAATCCCAGAAGCCCAAGAGGAAAAGAATCACAGGGAGGAAAAGACTGTCCAAAGGCTTCTGGAGTCTTCTGTTCTCTAACCTTGGAAGGTTTTGAACAATATTTCTCAGAGGATAGCCTTTCACTTATTCATCTGTCCAGCATGACTCATCCCCGGGAGTGTTGAGTAAGTGAAATTTTGCTGTATTCATGTTTTTGGTGAATAATAAACTTCTTTTTCTCTGGCGTAGATGTCTCCTGTCTTCCTCCAGCATTCACAAACCAGGAACGGCTAGCTTTTTGACCTGTAAGTAGCATAAAATCAAATCACAGACCTGACTAATCACTTTTTTTTTTTTCTGTTGGTTAAGGTTGCATGATGGAATTTGAACATTACTTCAAGAGGTTTTGTATTTTGGATTAGTTAATTGGGTTTGTCCTCTGCTGACTGTTTCTTCGGATGCATTTTTTGGTGTGCTCTTGAGGGATTAAATGCAAAGAGATCACACCATGGACTACAAGGAAAGCTGCCCAAGTGTAAGCATTCCCAGCTCCGATGAACACAGAGAGAAAAAGAAGAGGTTTACTGTAAGTATTTAACATAAAGCATGTGGGAAAAAGTGTTATATTATGTAATTTTTTATTTCCACAGGTTTATAAAGTTCTGGTTTCAGTGGGAAGAAGTGAATGGTTTGTCTTCAGGAGATATGCAGAGTTTGATAAACTTTATAACACTGTAAGTAATCGTCTACAAGATTTCTAATTAAAAGTTCATATAATGTTATTTTTAAAAATTTTAGTTAAAAAAACAGTTTCCTGCTATGGCCCTGAAGATTCCTGCCAAGAGAATATTTGGTGATAATTTTGATCCAGGTAAGAAACAACTTCATAGGCCAGCTATGAAGAATAATCCTAATAGTTTATATCTCTCTTCCAGATTTTATTAAACAAAGACGAGCAGGACTAAACGAATTCATTCAGAACCTAGTTAGGTATCCAGAACTTTATAACCAGTAAGTAATTTTTGTTGCGTTCTAAAGGGACAGAAGTTATAATAAAGTTAATTTTTGTTTTTAGTCCAGATGTCAGAGCATTCCTTCAAATGGACAGTCCAAAACACCAGTCAGATCCATCTGAAGATGAGGATGAAAGAAGTTCTCAGAAGGTAGTAAGAGGAATTGCCTTTCTTAATAGAAAAGAATGTTGTTTTTCTTTCCCCACCTTCACAGCTACACTCTACCTCACAGAACATCAACCTGGGACCGTCTGGAAATCCTCAGTATGTTTAATTTGCTTCAAACAATTTTTTAAGGAGGCTAATTCTTATTGTTAATTTATTTCAGTGCCAAACCAACTGACTTTGATTTCTTAAAAGTTATTGGAAAAGGCAGCTTTGGCAAGGTAAGAGTGTTTTGTGAGGTTTTTATTTGGTTTAATAGTATACACTAATGTTTAACTATAACAGGTTCTTCTTGCAAAACGGAAACTGGATGGAAAATTTTATGCTGTCAAAGTGTTACAGAAAAAAATAGTTCTCAACAGAAAAGAGGTAAAATAAAATAGTTGTTTCTCTCAAGCCCAATAATACAATTGATCTTTTGCCTTTTTTCCAGCAAAAACATATTATGGCTGAACGTAATGTGCTCTTGAAAAATGTGAAACATCCGTTTTTGGTTGGATTGCATTATTCCTTCCAAACAACTGAAAAGCTTTATTTTGTTCTGGATTTTGTTAATGGAGGGGAGGTGAGTTTTATAATGAGTTTTCTAATGTTAATCTCTCCCCCCACCCCCACAACCAATTTGACAGCTTTTTTTCCACTTACAAAGAGAACGGTCCTTTCCTGAGCACAGAGCTAGGTTTTACGCTGCTGAAATTGCTAGTGCATTGGGTTACTTACATTCCATCAAAATAGTATACAGGTACAATTTTAAAATATACTTGTAAAAATTGTAGTTTTGCGTTTCTTTCCTTTTAATTTGATAGAGACTTGAAACCAGAAAATATTCTTTTGGATTCAGTAGTAAGTATTCTCTTTTAAAAATCTACTAGTTCTTGTTTTATCTTACTGCCCCTGTATTTGTCAGGGACATGTTGTCTTAACAGATTTTGGGCTTTGTAAAGAAGGAATTGCTATTTCTGACACCACTACCACATTTTGTGGGACACCAGAGGTAAGAAATATATCTCATTGTCATTTATATAAGACTTGCTCTAATATTTTATTGTTTTCTATAGTATCTTGCACCTGAAGTAATTAGAAAACAGCCCTATGACAATACTGTAGATTGGTGGTGCCTTGGGGCTGTTCTGTATGAAATGCTGTATGGATTGGTATGTATTTCTATACCTCATTATTCCAATGTACTAAGTTTATTTTGCTTTTTTTTTTTTCCAGCCTCCTTTTTATTGCCGAGATGTTGCTGAAATGTATGACAATATCCTTCACAAACCCCTAAGTTTGAGGCCAGGAGTGAGTCTTACAGCCTGGTCCATTCTGGAAGAACTCCTAGAAAAAGACAGGCAAAATCGACTTGGTGCCAAGGAAGACTTTGTATGTAACAGCTTTTCTAGCTCCAGCTTTATATTAGTAAAACAAATTTTTTTTAATATTCCAGCTTGAAATTCAGAATCATCCTTTTTTTGAATCACTCAGCTGGGCTGACCTTGTACAAAAGAAGATTCCACCACCATTTAATCCTAATGTGGTAAGTATATATCCAAATCTTTCTTTCTAGAAAGGTGAATAATACTGTGCTTTTGATGTTTTAGGCTGGACCAGATGATATCAGAAACTTTGACACAGCATTTACAGAAGAAACAGTTCCATATTCTGTGTGTGTATCTTCTGACTATTCTATAGTGAATGCCAGTGTATTGGAGGCAGATGATGCATTCGTTGGTTTCTCTTATGCACCTCCTTCAGAAGACTTATTTTTGTGAGCAGTTTGCCATTCAGAAACCATTGAGCAAAATAAGTCTATAGATGGGACTGAAACTTCTATTTGTGTGAATATATTCAAATATGTATAACTAGTGCCTCATTTTTATATGTAATGATGAAAACTATGAAAAAATGTATTTTCTTCTATGTGCAAGAAAAATAGGGCATTTCAAAGAGCTGTTTTGATTAAAATTTATATTCTTGTTTAATAAGCTTATTTTTAAACAATTTAAAAGCTATTATTCTTAGCATTAACCTATTTTTAAAGAAACCTTTTTTGCTATTGACTGTTTTTTCCCTCTAAGTTTACACTAACATCTACCCAAGATAGACTGTTTTTTAACAGTCAATTTCAGTTCAGCTAACATATATTAATACCTTTGTAACTCTTTGCTATGGCTTTTGTTATCACACCAAAACTATGCAATTGGTACATGGTTGTTTAAGAAGAAACCGTATTTTTCCATGATAAATCACTGTTTGAAATATTTGGTTCATGGTATGATCGAAATGTAAAAGCATAATTAACACATTGGCTGCTAGTTAACAATTGGAATAACTTTATTCTGCAGATCATTTAAGAAGTAACAGGCCGGGCGCGGTGGCTCACGCCTGTAATCCCAGCACTTTGGGAGGCTGAGGCGGGCAGATCACCTGAGGTCAGGAGTTGGAGACCAGCCTGACCAACATGGACAAACCCCGTCTCTACTAAAAATACAAAATTGGCAGGGTGTGGTGGCACATGCCTATAATCCCAGCTACTTGGGAGGCTAAGGCAGGAGAATCGCTTGAACCCGGGAGGCGGAGGTTGCAGTGAGCCGAGATCGCACCATTGCACTCCTGCCTGGGCAACAAGAGTGAAACTCCATCTCCAAAAAAAAAAAGAAAAAGTAACAAAAGGAAATTATTTGTTTTTGAAATACCAGTTCAACTTTGTGGATTATTTTTCCTCTGAAGGAAAAGAAAAGGCTTAATGGTTAGGATTTTTAAGTATTCCCAAAGATCTGAAGGGTAATAAAATGTACTGGATTTTTTAAGGTGGTACCAAAAATGAATGTCTGTCATATATTTATATTACAAATACATTATATTTATGTTCTATTCATCTTTTGAATGTTTAGTATGCTATTAAGTCATTCTGAATCTTTGTATTTGCTTTTGCAAATAGGTATTTCAAAGCTCTTTTCCTAACTGGTTAAGTAAAATAAAAAATTGAGCTTTCTAGAATATTTGCCTAATTGGGAATTAAAAAGTAAAATAATAGGCCAGGCATGGTGGCTCATGCCTATAAGCACCCTGGGAGGCCGAGGCAGGCAGATTATTTGAGCTCAGGAGTTTGAGACCATCCTGGGCAACATGGCGAAACCCTATCTCTACAAAAAATACAAAAATTAGCCAGACATGGTGGCACATGCCTTTAGTCCCAGCTACTCTGGAGGCTGAAGTTGGAGGATGGCTTGAGCCCACGAGATGGAAGTTGCAGTGAACTGAAATTGTGCCACTGCACTTTTCAGCCTGGGTGCCACAGCGAGACCCTAGTTAAGAGAAAAAAAAAGTAAAAACAAATTGTGGGTCAAAGTAAATGTATACAGTTTTATTACAATGTAACAAAAGTTGAAAATCAGGCAGATGTGTATTCAGTATCCAATTCAATATATCTTAGAAAAAGCACAGGAAACAGACCTTAAAATTGTAACCTACCAACTAACTTACATGCTTATAAAAGTAAAGGAGAATAACTGGCCGGGCACGGTGGCTCATGCCTATAAAATTCCAGCACTTTGGGAGGCCAAGGCAGGAGGATCACTTGAGCCTATGAGTTCAAGACCAGCCTAGGCAATGTAGTGACACCTCATTTCTATTTATTTTAAAAAAAAGAGAGAGTAACTACAGAAGAACTTTAAAAAATAAAAAATAAGCTTACCTTGGATTCTTGGCTTAGAGTAGAGGTTTTTTTTAAGTTATGGAGGAAACATTTTTGTAAAAGTTTAATGACCCACTTTAGATGCTCCAAGAACAAGCATCCCTTCCATGTATGTCTTGAGAAAGAAATCACAGAAGCATTTCTCACCAATACTCTTTGGCTTAAAATGTTCAGCAGAATTGGGCAGTGGGGGTGACTTTTCTTATATTAATAATATTTACATCCAATACACTGAATCTTCCTTTAGAGGTAAGACTTTAATATCTATACTGTAAATATTTGGTTTATTTGGCACTACTGTAAGTTTTGTTTTTCACAAAGCTCTTATTATGAAGCAAAATAAAAATTCTAGTTTCTTGTATGATTTTTTGTACTCATTCATTCCTGTTAAGCTGCCAAAAATTAAAGTGCAATATTGTATATTTTTAAGAACAAATTTAAAATAGAATTTTGATGTTTCTCAGATCACAAGAAATACAAATCTATATAGTATAATAAAATCAGCAAAAAGATCAACTAATGTCTGTCATTATTTGAAATTGGTAATG